TCCATAGAGTTTTTTTCCCAGAAGGCCTTCTTATAAAACTACGTTTGGAGAGTCGTAAGACTGGAGTGGAGGCGAGGCACTCACACATCTTGGGTTGTTAGCCCACCCTGCAATGAATTTAGGTGATTAAAATCTACACATTTTAACACTATGTTCTCAGACTAGTCTCAGACGGATAGAGGTCGAAAGAGAATTATGTAAGAGGTGAAAAAGATGTAAAGGTAATGAAAAGGACTAGATGAAGCTAAAAAGAGAAAAGCTAATGGGAGGGGTGGGAGAATGATGATGCTTTGGAGAAAGACCTAAATTTTAACCCTGGCTCAGACACTTAGAAACTCTATCACCTTGCGCAAGTTACCAGCTGTGCTCATCTTCTTATCTGTAAAATAAGCTTAAGATAATTCCTAACTCCTAGAGTTTTGCAGACTGAAGAAAATAATGCATAGTTTATTGCTGTTAATATTGGAAAGGAGAAGATCGTGAAGAAAACGATTGAGCGAGCGCTGGACCCATGACAATTACAATTTTAGGCACTTTCCTTTATTTCACTTAATTTTCCTGCGACCCTCTGCGCTGGTCGTGCGTCCGTTTTACTAAACAAAAAGCTGACGCCCAGACCCGACAAGCAACTCTACAAGGTCTCCCGGCCATAAGTGGCGAAGCCTGGATTTGAACCCGGGTCTACCATAGGATTCTGTGAAGCGAGAGGCCACCTTCCAATTCCGTTCCCGAAGTCCTTGAACCTCCAGGTACCCAGGGGCCTCTCCACCTCCATGGGGCCCCGAGGGTCACCTCCCCGAGTCCTGGGTCCCCATCCCTTACCTCTGGACGCACCACGACTCGAGGTGGCGTAGCGCCCGCTTATAAAGCCGCAACACCTTTTGCTGATGGGTCAGGTAGGGTCCCGACGCCAAGAACGCCATTACGGCGCTGACCTTCCCCGGCCGCGCGGAGAGCCGGGAAACTGCACGCCTGCTGCGGGTGACTGAGCGGGGCCAGCCGGAAGGGCGGAGTTGCCGGCGGCCACTTCCGCTTCCGCTGGGGAGGTCCTCCATGCGCAGTCATGAGTCGCTTCAAGTTTATCGGTAAGAGGAGCGTTTTCCACGCCCTTGGGTCTTTCTGACTTGTCCCGGGCGTCGGTCACCAAGGTCACAGGACCCAGGAATTGCGCCCTCCGGCATTGTAAGGGTTGAAAGGGCCGCTCAGTGGAGGAGAATAATTAATCAGTGACTTTTGCTTTCTACAGATATTGGTATCAACTTGACTGACCCTATGTTCAGAGGAATTTATAGGGGGGTTCAAAAGCATCAAGGTAAATATTTCCTTTATTAAGGCGAATAGTTTGGTTTTCATAATACAGAGTTTATCTTTTACAGATGACTTACAGGATGTAATAGGGAGAGCTGTCGAGATTGGTGTTAAAAAGGTAACATCCATTTTGTTATTTTTGAGATTTTTAGTCAGCTTATTTTATTTTCTTTCTATTTCAGTTTATGATTACAGGTGGAAATCTACAAGACAGTAAAGATGCACTGCATTTGGCACAAACAAATGGTATCCTCATATTTCTTTTACCAAAAAAAAAAGAAAATAATCCTAAGACATTATTTTCTGTTAGGTATGTTTTTCAGTACAGTTGGATGTCATCCTACAAGATGTGGTGAATTTGAAAAGAATAACCCTGATCTTTACTTAAAGGAGTTGCTAAATCTTGCTGAAAACAATAAAGGGAAAGTTGTGGCAATAGGAGAATGCGGACTTGGTGAGTGCCAGCCTCGCCTCTTAGAGTGACATAGGAGTAATTATTCTTCTTTATCTTTTTAAAGATTTTGACCGACTGCAGTTTTGTCCCAAAGATACTCAACTCAAGTAAGGAAATTTGTTGGCTTTACAAATTATTGTAATGAGAATTTTTTTTTTTTGCATTATGCAGATATTTTGAAAAACAGTTTGAACTGTCAGAACAAACAAAATTACCAATGTTTCTTCATTGTCGAAACTCACATGCTGAATTTTTGGGTGAGTTAAAACCAAAGTCTCATTCAGAACTTTTTGCTAAAAGTTCTTTGTTTTTAATTCACAGACATAATGAAAAGAAATAGAGATCGGTGTGTAGGGGGAGTGGTAAGTATAAAATAGTCATTTTTAATACAGGTATAATAATAAACTTATACCTGTATGTCCCCAGGTGCATTCATTTGATGGTACCAAGGAAGCAGCAGCTGCTTTGATTGACTTGGATCTTTATATAGGATTTAATGGTTGGTACGTTCTTAGGTTGCTTTGGTTTTTATCATTTGATCCCTTGAAAACATGTGTTCACAGCATTATGTATACATATACACGTCATATCTGACTATGGACGAACGGTTTATTCTGTGACAGTCATACATCTCTGCAGTCAAAGAAACCGAGGCTCAAAGAAATTAGGAAACAGGTATAGAGTTTCTCCAAGTATGAGAACCCATGCCTTTTAAAATAAATATACACTTTTTTTTAAGCTCACTGAAAACTGAAGCTAATTTGGAAGTTTTGAAGTCAATTCCTAGTGAAAAATTAATGATTGAGACAGGTAAGTTTGTTTTCAGAACTTTGTTTCATATTCCCCTTACGAGACACTTTCTTTGCTTAACTAGATGCACCTTGGTGTGGAGTCAAAAGTACACATGCTGGATCAAAATATATAAGAACTGCATTTCCTACCAAAAAGAAGTGGGAAAGTGGGCACTGCTTAAAAGACAGAAATGAACCCTGCCATATAATGTGAGTATTTTGCTTTCATGGTCTTCAAAATCATTTAACCATTTTTGTTTTTGTTTTGTTTTAGTCAAATATTGGAGATAATGTCAGCAGTGAGAGATGAGGATCCACTGGAATTAGCCAATACACTATATAACAATACTATTAAAGTATTTTTTCCTGGAATATAATTGGTATATGTCTTCCACTTTCCATCATGTATGTAAAATTTCATAGTAAAACTTCCTGATAGTTTCAATAAAGAAATTATCTGCAAGTTGTCTAAAGAAATACTATATATCGGTACACACCATTCCCCACCA